TAAACCCAACTGTAAGAGCTAAAACTATGAGACTCCTACCAAAAAAACAGGAGTAAGTTTCTGTGACTTTGGAATATGGTTTTTTTTTTTTTTTTTTGACAGAGTTTCGCTCTGTCACCAGGCTGGAGTGCAGTGGCGTGATCTTGTTTCACTGCAATCTCCACCTCCCAGGTTCAAGAGATTCTTCTGCCTCAGCCTCCTGAGTAGCTGGGGCCACAGGCCTGCACCACCATGCCCAGCTAATTTTTGTGTTTTTTTGTAGAGATAGGGTTTTGCCGTGTTGGCCAAACGCCATTCGCTTGCCTCGGCTTCCCAAAGTGCTGGGATTACAGGTGTGAGCCACTGTGCCCGGTCTGGAATATGATTTCCTAGGTGACAACAAATGTGCAAATGACAAAAAAAAAGTTAATCTGGACTTCATAACGTGTGCTACAAAATACTATTTAGAAGGTGAAATGGCAACCTGAGAATGAGAGAAAATATTTGAAAACCGTGTACCTGATAAAGGGCTCGTTATTTAGAATATATAAAAAACTTCATGAAGACAACTAAATTAAAAAATTGATGAAGTGTTAGGGGCTGCGGGTGTGGTGGCCATACCTGTAATCCCAGCATTTTGGGAGGCTGAGGTAGGTGGATCACCCGAGGTCAGGAGTTCAAGACCAGCCTAGCCAACATGGTGAAACCCCGTCTGTACTAAAATACAAAAATTAACTGGGTGTGGTGGTGTGCACCTGTAATCCCAGCTTCTTGGGAGGCTGAGGCACAAGAATCACTTGAACCTGGGAAGCGGATGTTGCAGTGAGCCGAGGTCATGTCACTGTACTCCAGCCTGGGTGACAGAGTGAGACTGCATCTCAAAAAAAAAAAAAATTGATGAAGTATTAAAATATATATTTCTTCCAAATAGATTTACGAATGTTCAATAAGCATATAAAAGCTATCAGAAAAATGCATATCAAAATCACAATGAGATACTGCATCACACTTACCCAGATGGCTGTAATAAAAAAGATGAGGCCAGGCACTCCCAGCTGTAATTCCAGCACTTTGGGAGGCCGAGGTGGGATAAAAATGGCTTTTTGTTCTTTTTTTTAGGTAAAAGTAAAGAAGCAGAAATAAAAAGGATAAACAAGGAACTGGCAAATATCAGATCAAAATTTAAAGGTAAGTATGTTTAACCTTTTCCATGAAATGTCGGAATAAAACCTCTTCCCCACCTTTTCTGTAGGTGACAAGGCTCTTGATGGCTATAGTAAAAAAAAGTACGTCTGCAAGTTGCTCTTCATCTTTCTCCTTGGTCATGACATTGACTTTGGACACATGGAGGCTGTGAACCTGCTGAGTTCAAACAGATACACGGAAAAGCAGATCGTGAGTATCGCTGCAGGTGGAGACGGCAGAGGAGCTTTCTCTTCTCCTGTCTTTTGGAACGCAGGGCTACCTTTTCATCTCTGTGTTGGTGAACTCAAACAGTGAGCTGATCCGCCTGATCAACAACGCCATCAAGAATGACCTGGCCAGCCGCAACCCCACCTTCATGGGCCTGGCCCTGCACTGCATCGCCAGCGTGGGCAGCCGGGAGATGGCCGAGGCCTTCGCCGGGGAGATCCCTAAGGTCCTCGTAGCCGGGTATGTGCCGGGCTCGTGCCGGGCTCCTGCTGGTTGCGAGTGACTCTTGACGTCTGTCTTTCAGAGACACTATGGACAGCGTGAAGCAGAGCGCGGCCCTGTGCTTGCTGCGCCTGTACAGGACGTCCCCCGATCTTGTCCCCATGGGCGACTGGACATCCCGAGTGGTGCACCTGCTCAATGACCAGCACTTGGTAAGCACCCTTGGCTTTGGTTCTCCCCGCTCGTTCTGACTCTTGTGTGTGTGTTTTCTTTCAGGGTGTGGTAACTGCAGCCACAAGTCTGATCACCACTTTAGCACAGAAGAACCCAGAAGAGTTTAAAACCTCCGTGTCTCTGGCTGTCTCTAGGCTAAGCAGAGTAAGTCTGTTCGTGGGGGAGCAGAAGTCAGGCAGCGTGTCTCATTGCCTGTGCTGTCTTACAGATCGTGACGTCTGCATCCACAGATCTCCAGGATTACACTTACTATTTTGTCCCGGCTCCCTGGCTGTCTGTCAAACTGCTGAGACTGCTGCAGTGCTACCCACCCCCAGGTAACGCGCAGGCCGCGGCTCCTGAAGCTGCAGAGACTGGTGAGCACCGTTCTGTCTTGCCCAGAAGACCCTGCAGTGCGAGGCCGCCTGACTGAGTGCCTGGAGACCATCCTGAACAAAGCCCAAGAACCGCCCAAGTCGAAGAAGGTCCAGCACTCCAACGCGAAGAATGCCGTGCTCTTCGAGGCCATCAGCTTAATCATTCACCATGACAGGTGTGTCGGCTGCCTGTGGAGAGGCTTCGTCTAAACCCCACCCACTTCCCCTCCCTCCACACAGTGAGCCGAACCTGCTCGTCCGTGCCTGCAACCAGTTGGGCCAGTTTCTGCAGCACCGCGAGACCAACCTGCGCTACCTGGCCCTGGAGAGCATGTGCACGCTGGCCAGCTCTGAGTTCTCCCATGAGGCTGTCAAGACGCACATCGAGACGGTCATCAACGCCCTGAAGGCGAGTGCCCTGTCCTTGGGTTCTGCTCACTCTGCGACCTCTTACTCTGTGCCTTGTTCCCCAGACTGAGCGGGACGTGAGCGTGCGGCAGCGGGCCGTGGACCTCCTCTACGCCATGTGCGACCGCAGCAACGCCCCACAGATCGTGGCCGAGATGCTGAGCTATCTGGAGACAGCTGACTACTCCATCCGAGAAGAGATTGTGAGTTCTGGTGGCCTCTGAGTCCTCTCCTGGGTGCCGGCCCTCAGCAGCCTGTCCCCCACAGGTGCTGAAGGTCGCCATCCTGGCTGAGAAGTACGCGGTGGACTACACCTGGTATGTGGATACCATCTTGAACTTGATCCGAATTGCTGGTGATTACGTGAGTGAAGAGGTGTGGTACCGAGTCATTCAGATCGTCATCAACCGGGACGACGTGCAGGGCTACGCGGCCAAGACTGTGTTCGAGGTATGGCCCGCAGGATGGCAGGAAGGATGGGGTGCCACCCCGGCTCATTGTTTGTGCTTCGCAGGCTCTTCAGGCTCCCGCGTGCCACGAGAACCTGGTCAAAGTGGGCGGCTACATCCTGGGGGAGTTTGGAAACTTGATAGCTGGAGACCCGAGATCCAGGTGAGAGGCCCTTTGCGAGTCGGGGCTGTGTGGGTGTCCCTGTGTTGTGCCTCCCCGTCCCCAGCCCGCTGATCCAGTTCCACCTGCTGCACTCCAAGTTCCACCTGTGCAGCGTCCCCACCCGCGCGCTGCTCCTGTCCACCTACATCAAGTTCGTGAACCTCTTCCCGGAGGTGAAGCCCACCATCCAGGACGTGCTGCGCAGCGACAGCCAGCTCAGGAACGCAGACGTGGAGCTGCAGCAGCGTGCTGTGGAGTACCTGCGGCTCAGCACCGTGGCCAGCACCGACATTCTGGTAGGAGGCCCCCGCCCTTCGGGCTGGCTTGGTCTGACCAGTCCCACCCTGTGTTCTTTCCAAGGCGACCGTGCTGGAGGAGATGCCCCCATTCCCGGAGCGGGAGTCCTCCATCTTGGCAAAGCTCAAGAAGAAGAAGGGCCCCAGCACGGTGACAGACCTGGAGGACACCAAGCGGGACAGGAGTGTGGACGTGAACGGGGGTCCTGAGCCTGCCCCAGCCAGTACCAGCGCCGTGGTGGGTCCCTCACCTACTGTGCACCCAGACCTCTCTGCTGATGCTCTCCTTCCTTCTCTTCCAGTCTACGCCTTCTCCGTCGGCAGACCTGCTGGGTCTCGGGGCTGCCCCCCCTGCCCCCGCGGGCCCCCCACCCTCCTCCGGCGGCAGCGGGCTGCTCGTGGACGTGTTCTCAGACTCGGCCTCTGTGGTCGCGCCTCTCGCTCCTGGCTCCGAAGACAACTTTGCCAGGTAGTCAGGTTTCCTGAGTCCTGCAGACAGGCGAGTGACACATATACTGTCCCTTTTCCCCTAGGTTTGTTTGTAAAAACAATGGTGTGTTGTTTGAAAACCAGCTGCTTCAAATTGGACTTAAGTCTGAATTTCGGCAGAATTTAGGTATGTGTTTTAATTACTTAATGAAACTGTCTGTGTGTGAAAAAATTGTTTTTGTTCCTTCTAGGTCGGATGTTTATCTTTTATGGTAATAAGACCTCCACGCAGTTCCTAAACTTTACCCCAACACTAATCTGTTCAGACGACCTTCAGCCTAATATCCTTGGCTTCATTGCCCCATGCCCGCAGACTTGCTCAGCTGGATTCCTTAACGCACGCACACCTGAACCTGCAGACCAAGCCCGTGGACCCGACCGTGGAGGGGGGCGCGCAGGTGCAGCAGGTGGTCAACATAGAGTGCGTGTCCGACTTCACGGAGGCGCCAGTCCTCAACATTCAGTTCAGGTAAGAGCCGCCTGTGCGCCCCGGGCCAAGGGCTGTCTCTTTCTGCTGCTGCTGCTGCTGGCAGGTATGGGGGCACCTTCCAGAACGTGTCTGTGCAGCTGCCCATCACTCTCAACAAATTCTTCCAGCCGACAGAAATGGCTTCTCAGGATTTCTTTCAACGTTGGAAGCAGTTGAGCAAGTGAGAAACCTGTTTCCTGTAGGGGTCAGGGGCTGAGAACACTCGCCTTTGCTGTTTCTCACAGTCCACAGCAGGAAGTGCAGAACATCTTCAAAGCAAAGCACCCAATGGACACAGAAGTCACCAAAGCCAAGGTAACACGTCTGGAGGGATGGCCCCGGGGGACCAGGGTCCTCATTCTCCTGTTTCTTTGGACAGATCATTGGATTTGGTTCTGCACTTCTTGAAGAAGTTGATCCTAATCCTGCGAATTTCGTGGGAGCTGGAATCATCCACACGAAAACCACCCAGATTGGATGCCTGCTGCGCTTGGAGCCGAACCTGCAAGCCCAGGTCAGGCCCTCAGGAAATGGTGGAACACACTTTGCCCGTTGACCTGCTGTGCTCTCTGTTTCAGATGTACCGGCTCACGCTGCGCACAAGTAAGGAAGCCGTTTCTCAGAGATTATGTGAATTGCTCTCAGCGCAGTTTTAGTCCTGAGGATGGAAGACCAGGCTCGTGTGTCTTGTGTTGTCTTCGTCTGTGCCGTTTGTCTTCGTGGCTATCCTGCAGATGAGCACCGTGTCCAGTGCCACAGCACAAGGCGCCTCCCCGCCCCACCGCCCCACACCTCTCCCCTTTGGGCTGGACGGGAACACACGTGTGTGGCTCAGGAGGAAAAGCTCAGCCTGGACTGTGGCAGCCACGGCAGAAGGTGGATCTTGGGATCAATTTTTATAAAAATCGAGACAGTTCTGTGGTTAAATCTACAAATTAAAGGGAAATTAGAAGTTGGCGTGAACGTGGCGTTTGTGGGAGTGTCACTGAGATGGCCCGTGCTGCCGCCCACCCCGCCTCGGAGCCTCTGGGAGCAGCAGTGCCACTGTGCATGGCGTGGGCTGAGCCTTGGTGTGTGGCCGTCCTGGTGGCTGCACACCTGGCGTCGTCCTGGGCCCTTGGGAGGAGCACAGCTGACCCTGGTTTTGCTGCAGTCCCAGCTGGACTGTTTTCCCAGGCAGGATTTTAATCTAGAATTTAGAAACATTTGTATTTGTAATGACTTCTGGCAAAAGCACGTGTCCTGGCCGGATGTAACTGTTCTCCTTTCCCAGCTCCTGTTTGTGAAGGGCGTCTGTTATGCTCCTGCAGTCGCCGAGGCCTTGGATGTGCAGCCAGGGGAGGAGCGTCCTGCCGGCCCCGCAGGGCCCCCAGGACTCCAGGGTAAAGTGTGGGCCGGTGGCGCAAGACTCAGAGGTGTGCTCGTCTCTTTCCTGTCAGAGTGGGCGTCCCCAGGCCACGGTGCAGGCCTGAGTCCTTCCACCGGCCCCGTCCAGTCGTCCCTGGAGGGGCTGTGGAGGAAGGACGCCTCTGTGTGGTCAGGAAGTGAAGGGGCCATTGGCCGCATGCCATGTGCCACCTGCGGCTTGTGTCTCACCTGTCATCTGGACTCAGCACCCAGGCTGCACGTCTGACACCTGAGAGGCGAGAGAGTGGGGCCGGCCTAGGAGCCAAGGCTGGGGCCTTGCGCTCTGTCCCCAGGATGGTGGCCTTGTTTGTCCTAAACACACCCAGCACAGGTTCTGGCTTCCTGACATGCTGTGGAGGCAGGGAGGGTGGGTGGCCACATGTGCTTGAGGGTTTTCACCCTGGCCCTCAGTTGCCTGCTGTGCGGGTCCCTGGGGCAGCTGCAGGGGCTCACGGACCCATCAGGGTCTCCACAGCTCCCCTGCAGTGTGTGCACCCCACAATGTCTGCGGCTCTTCTTCCGGCGTGTCGGGCTTTGATCACAGCATAGCCACGTCAGTGGCGTGCGCCTCTCGCACAGGCCATTCTGGGTCTGGTGGTGCCAGGTGCCGTGACACGCCGTGCTGGGCTTGTGCTGCAGCTGGGTGGTGTGGCCCTCATTCTCATGTTCCAGCTGCTGGGCAGTGCTCTGCCTGTGTGCTGCGCCTGCAGGCTGCGTGTGCTGCCGTGGATCTCCTGCATCCCTTGACCCCTCCCGCCATCAGAGGAAAGGCTGCTCCCCGAGGCACCGCTTCCCTGTGCGGCGCTGCAGAGGGGCCCTCAGTGTGGCACTCCTCGTCAAAGAAAAATAAAGGCTAGAACTGCACCCCGGATCACGCGCTTTCTTTGGGGGGAAAG